TTTTTAGTAGAGACGGGGTTTCACCATGCTGGCCAGGCTGGTCTCGAACTCCTGAGCTCAGATGATCTGTCCCCCTCGGCCTCCCAAAAAAAAATTTGTTTTAATTTCTAATACAGTCAAAATAGATAGATGTAATCCACATAAAGAAAAAATCTTTGAGGATTCTTGATAACTTTTAGGAAGGTTCCTCTTCACGGAGGAAGAGGGACTTGCCAAATTCTCTGGCACCTGCCATGCCATGCTACCCTGGCACTCAGGAAGAACTCGGGTCTTGGAGCAGCCACAAGCTCGGCCACTTGGTAGCTGCGTGACTTTGGGGACCAAGCCCCGTCCCCGCCGTGGCAGCTACAGGTAACTGCAGGTTAGGAACTGGGCTCCGCGCTCGACAATTAACTATCCCAGCGGAGTACTGGCTGCTGGTGCGGGCGGTACTGGCATCCTCGTGTGGCGACGGAAAAAACGTGAAGCTGAAGTTAACCAACTTGCACAAGGTCGCAGGGCCGTTATGAGGGGACCCCGGGACTCGAACCTTGGCTCCACAGCTGAGCCATTCTCGCTACCTGCCCCTCGTCACGCCCTCCGTTTCCACACCTTTAACGCCTCAAAGATAGAAGGTGCCGCCCAAGGGGCTGGAAGGAGCTGAGGAAACGACTCCAGAAGAAATCACCACTGACTACGACTCCCGCCGGCCCGCCCCGGGGAGCCTTCGGCCGACCGTCCCCTCCCCCGCCACCTTCCGCACCGGCCTTCCCGGACGGTATCCGCGCTCGTTTTCGCTCAGAGGAGGCCCCCTGCCTTTTCATGCTCCACGCGTTCCTCCCTCGTGCGCCTGCAGTTTCCACTTGGAATTTGGGCTCCGGCGCGCACCAGCTAAGAAGCGCGTCAACAGCTGCGCGCGCCCGTGCGCGCGTCCCCGACACCTACGCCCCAGCAGCCCCCGCGAAAGCGGAGTCGCAACGCAGGCGCACTTCTGTTCGCTCCGGTCCCCAGAGAAGGCGGGGCTCCCGCTGCCCGACCCGGAAGTGCTTCTCTTTTCCTTGGCGGAGGAGGGAGACCACAGAGCCCTGGGTTGTGGAAGAGGTGGCTGTTCCCTGTCATCAGTATGCAGCGATTGCTCTTTCCGCCGTTGAGGGCCTTGAAGGGGAGGCAGTATCTGCCGCTCCTGGCTCCTAGGGCAGCGCCTAGAGCACAGGTACCGCACTGCAGCGGACTCCGAGTCGCGGGTCCAGTTGTAATTTGTCTATCTTGATCTTTAGTGTGATTGCATCAGGCGCCCTTTGAGGCCAGGGCAATACAGCACCATCTCTGAAGTAGCTTTGCAATCTGGAAGGGGTACAGTGTCCCTTCCCTCAAAGGCTGCTGAGCGGGTGGTGGGCCGATGGCTCCTGGTCTGCAGTGGAACAGTGGCTGGAGCAGTTATTCTTGGTGGAGTAACTAGGTAAGTAATTTGCTCGTAGTGAGTCAGGTATTCATACACCCCAAAATTTCTTTCCTATCCTAAGGTTGACAGAGTCTGGCCTCTCGATGGTAGATTGGCATTTAATAAAGGAGATGAAGCCACCTACAAGCCAAGAGGAATGGGAAGCAGAATTCCAAAGATACCAGCAATTTCCAGAATTTAAAATGTAAGTATTAGAGAAAATTAGGTAAACATCCCCTCCTCCTTTTTTGACTTTCCATTTCACCCAGCTTGAATCATGATATGACACTGACAGAATTCAAGTTCATCTGGTACATGGAGTACTCACACCGAATGTGGGGTCGCCTTGTAGGCCTTGTGTACATCCTGCCTGCTGCCTACTTTTGGAGAAAGGGCTGGCTCAGCCGTGGCATGAAAGGACGTGTTCTTGCCCTCTGTGGCCTCGTCTGCTTCCAGGTAAGATTTATTCAAGGTTGAGAAACCAGAAAGTTTTGTTTGCTTCATCTCTTGGGGGTTCTAGGGTCTGTTGGGATGGTATATGGTGAAAAGTGGACTAGAAGAAAAATCAGACTCCCATGACATCCCTCGGGTCAGTCAGTACCGCCTTGCTGCCCACCTGGGATCAGCCCTGGTTCTTTATTGTGCCAGCTTGTGGACCTCACTGTCACTGCTACTCCCTCCGCACAAGGTAAGAGTTGTGTGCAAATATCTGTGTTCAAGAGTTTAACTGAATGATTTTTTTTCATATTTAGTTGCCTGAAACCCACCAACTCCTACAGTTGAGACGATTTGCTCATGGAACAGCAGGTCTGGTGTTCCTTACGGCCCTCTCAGGTAGGACTCAGCTCATCAAAGATGACCTGTTTTTTTAATAAATACCATTTACCTTGGAATACAGGGGCTTTTGTGGCAGGGCTAGATGCTGGGCTTGTTTATAACTCCTTTCCCAAAATGGGAGAATCCTGGATCCCGGAGGACCTCTTTACCTTCTCCCCCATCCTGAGGAATGTTTTTGAGAATCCCACCATGGTGCAGTTTGATCACCGGATTCTGGTAAGTGTAGTTGGTGGTTACCTGCCAGAGAGTAGAAACCTGGCACTTCTATCTAATGTGATAGACTCTTTCTTCCCTGCAGGGAATCACTTCAGTCACTGCCATTACAGTGCTCTACTTCCTCTCTCGGAGAATTCCCCTTCCTAGAAGGACCAAGATGGCAGCAGTGACTCTGCTGGCTTTGGCGTATACACAGGTATAAACCACTTCTTTTTGTTCTGACAGTATCCTTTCCTATTGCCTTCTTTCCTTTGTGACAGGTGGGCTTGGGCATCAGCACGCTGCTGATGTATGTCCCAACTCCTCTGGCCGCCACTCACCAGTCAGGCTCCTTGGCTTTGCTCACTGGTGCTCTTTGGCTGATGAATGAACTCCGAAGAGTCCCAAAATGATTCTTAGAGGACCAGCCTCCTGGGACTGTGACTGCTTTTGAGAGCTCTTCAGAGATCATAAGAACTTGGGCTTTTCTACGAGATGACCTTGACATACCAAGTGGTTTCCAAATGGTCAACTTACTTAAAAATCTTTTCCTGTTTTGAGATAGTCACTGGATCAAGAATGCATTAAGTGTGGTTACCCTAAATGTTCCCTTTTAAATCTGCTTTTCATGTTGAAAATCAGTTTTAATGTAGAGAAAGAAATGTCTGCCATTTGCTGCTTAACAGGCTTTGTGTCAGGTTTTTCAGTGTTGGCAAGCTCTTGGTTCTACGTGGATGATTTCTACGTGGATGTTCTCCTGAGTCCTTAATTCTGCCTAAATAGAATTTCTTTATGATCTTAACTTCACTTCCATTAGGTGAAGATTGAAAGGATAGGATTGACATACCCAAAGTAGCCAGCTGGTCTTCAGCAAAAAAAAAAAAGCTAATGTCTTCTAATATCCTGATTTTCAGAAATGGGGAAATTGCAGATTTTGACAAGCTTAATGTGTATATGTAGCAAAATGGTTTTTAAGTACTTGGAAAAGGAGGTAATCGCCAAATAGTTCCATTTTTTTTTTTTTTTTTGAGACAGAGTTTCACTCTTGTTGCCCAGGCTGGAGTACAATGGCGTGATCTCAGCTCACTCTGCAACCTCCACTTCCCAGGTTCAAGCGATTCTCATGCCTCAGCCTCCCGAGTAGCTGGGACTACAGGCACAAGTCACCATGCCTGGCTAATTTTGTATTTTTAGTAGAGAAGGGGTTTCACCACATTGGCCGGGCTGGTCTTGAACTCCTGACCTCAGGTAATCCGCCCATCTCGGCTTCCCAAAGTGCTGAGATTACAGGCATGGGCCACCACGCCCAGCTAGTTCCTCTTTTGATAAGGCTGTTAACATTACAAGGTCAGAGAGAGGAATGGAATCGACAGTATAAATTGGTTCCTGAGAGGGTTTCCTAACAGCTTTGTAATAAGAAAAATATGGCCTTGATGGTGTAGTGCATGGACATCTACCCAGATAAACAAATTGTTGACTGCTGAATTAATGTGATTTTGGTCTCTATTGATATTTCATAGGGCCCTGTCTTATTCAACTTTACTTTTAAAATCAGTGATTTGGATGAAGGCATCAGAAACATCTGATTTGAGGATGGAGCAACCCAATATTGCTAATATAATAGATGACAGTGGCAACTGAAAACAGTCCCAGAATGACCCCATCGAGATGAAATTAAACAGATTAGAAATGTAACATACTCATTTAAATTAAATAAGTTGTATAAGTTTGGGCTGAAGAAACCTGGCCTTATATCATTTCATATAAAAAAGACGGGATTTTAGTTGTCCTCAGGTTCAATATGAACCAAGTAGTATTCATGTTGTTATTATATGATAACAGAAAAATTAGTGGTACTTCAGGTTTTATCAGTAGAAGTGTCACAGCCATAGTCAAAATACCCCTAACATACTGCATTTCACTCTGGGTACCAAATTTAAGCAAGATATTGATGGCCACTAAGTGTGTATCCAGAAGAAGAGATCAGAATGATGAGTCCAGAACCCCTGTCACACAGGGAATAGGTGAAGGAACTAGGGATATTTAACTGGAGCAGAGAACATCTGGAGAGAGAGCAAGATTCCTGTCCTTGAGAAGTTGAAGCCGTCTCATGCAGAAGAGGGAATGAGCTTCCATTATGCTGCAGAGCTGGCAGCAATGGATGAAAGTTGCAGGAAGTTAGTTTTAGTTCTGTAGAAGGCAAGAGTAGGGTAGACCAAATCAAATGCTCACTGGGGTCAGGCTGATGGAGACAGTAACACTGGCGAGCAGGTGCCCCAGCTCGGACTATACTGCTGAGTTCTGGTCTGTTGCTGCCACTCTACAGGTCCAGGGTTGTTAGATCTTCTGGGTTTTTGTTTTGCTTTTTGAAATAAGGAAAATAAGCTTATCTTAAGTTTATTTTTCCTTGGATATACCTAGATTCCATACAGTGACAATACAAATACAAAGGAAGAACATCTGGATTTCATCCTTGACCTCATTTACAAAGCAAAAAGAGATGCTGGATTCAGATATAAATGTTTAATTTTGCAGTGTTTAAGTCAGCAAATCTTCTGTTTTTTAAAAATAAGCCACATATCTAGATTTTTCTGTGAAAGCTCTCAATTAAGTGTTGGGAACTAATTTCAAGATTTTAAAAAATGTTATGCAGGCTTAACGTGTCTGAGAGCCATAAATGACCTAACGTTTCCCGTTAGTCTCTGAACTAGGTGATCTCAGTTCTCTTTCAACTCCAGTACTCTGTAAGTTTCTGTGACCTGTAGTGTACCATTCTCAGGTGGTGATATGGTTTGGATGTTTTGTCCCCTCCAAATCTCATGTTCAAAGTGTGACATTCAGTGTTAGAGGTGGGCCTAGTAGGAGGTATTTGGGTCATGGGGGCGGATCCCTTATGTATGACTTTGTGCCATCCCCATAGTAATGAGTGAGTTCTCACTCTGGTTGTTTATGCAAGAGCTGGTTGTTTAAAAGAGCCTGGAACTTCCTCCTCTCTCGCTTGCTCTCTCTCACCATGTGACACACTGGCTCCCCTTCACCTTCTGCCATGATTGTAAGCTTCGTGAGGCCCTCACCAGAAGCAGATGCCAGCGCCATGCTTCCTATACAGTTCTATGCAGAACAGTGAGCCAAATAAACCTCTTTTCTTTCTAAAAATTGTCAGTATTTCCTTATAGCAATGCAAGCCGACTAACACAGGTGATTCTTAGCAAAACAGTTTGTCAATTTTTCATAAATGCTGGACCCTGGCTGGGCTTATGCTATTGCCTAGAAGAGATTCCCAACTTCTCTCTTATTTGAATCTTAGAAAAATCCCAAAGCCCAAGCCTCATCTAAGACCAATTAAGTCACAATCCCTGGAGGAAGTAAAAGGCATATTTTTAAAGTTCCCCAGGTGATTCCAATGTGCAGACAAGTCTAGGGACCACTGGCTTAGGTCCTAATAGCCTAGTTACCTTAGAAAGTTCTGACTAGCTTATTCCCATTCCCTTCTAATTTCCACCCCACCTTATCATTTGATCTGCTATGTTGCTCCTATTAGTATGTTAGTAGGATATGGTCTCTTCTGGATAGAATCCTTCAAAGAAAGGGAACTGTAGTTCCTGAGGCAGGTTCCCACACCATCCTCTCCTGATCCTCAAACCCAGGTTGTCCTTAGTTAGTAACTGAGTCAGCAGAGGGCAGTATGACCCAACCCAAAGAACCATATATTAATGCTTCTACAGTTGCCTCCAAGGAAGTAGCAACTCATGAGTAAGTTAAGGTTTCAGATGTTTTACTTCATTTTTCTTTTATTACAGATGATGAGTACATTTGGAAAAACAACTGGTTGCATTTAGCTATATAACTGTATTATATCTATGAGCTTCTGGTGAATGATTATCTTAGGGTTTTTTTTGTATTTATGTTATTCCCAGCACTCCCAGACACATATCAAATATTGAATTAGTGAATGCATGAATGGAAAATGGATAATTACAGATTGATGTTCCAAATACCTTTTTCCAAAAAAACAAGTCATCACATACCTATAGGATTAAATAGATTTCCCTTAATATTTTCAAAGGTCTCTCTGCACTTACGTCCATTGTTTTTAAAACATGAAGGAAATTAAAACACATGGCTTTCTTAATCAGTCAACCTAGAATTTTTTGTCTGTAACTT